GATGAGGTGGATGTTGGGTTATTGATGGTGGATGATGGATGGCAGATGGTGGGTCTCAGATGGTGGCGGGATGGCAAAAGATAGATGAATAGCTGTGAATGGTAGACGGACCGTGGCTGGACTGTGGGTATTGAATGGAAGTGGGATGTTAGATAACTGACGGTGGAGGCTTCCTGGTTGCAGGGTAGGAATTACATGGACCAGAGATTATGCACCTTGGCTCAGGTGTCAGGTCTGTGCACTGGGCTGAATGAGACAGCTTGTCCCAGGGCTGTTTTGCTCCTTTTTGGGAATGGAACTGGAAAGATGAGAGGGGGGCTGAGGGGTGACCCCCTCCCCCCCCCCCCCCCTGCTTCCTGCAGCGCATCCCAGTTTGGGTTTTTAGGTTTTTTTTTTTTTTTTTTTTTGAGACAGAATCTCAGTCTGTCACCCAGGATGGAGTGCAGTGGCACGATCCCGGCTAAGTGCAACGTCTGCCTCCTGGGTTCAAGAGATTCTCCTGCCTCAGCCTCCCAAGTAGCTGGGACTACAGGCACCTGCCACCGCGCCTGGCTAATTTTTTTTTTTTTTTGTATTTTTAGTAGAGACGGGGTTTCACCATATTGGCCAGGCTAATCTCGAACTCCTGACCTCAGGTGATCTGCCCGCCTCGGCCTCCCAAAGTGCTGGGATTACAGGCGTGAGCTACTGCGCCCGGCAGTTTGGGTTTTTTTTTTTTTTTTGGTCCTTTTTACTCCTGTCTTTATTCCCCAATAGGAAGGAGTCCTCTTTCCATGTATCTGGCCCCACCGAATTCTGCACCTCAAATTTCTGGACGCCAATCTTGAGGCTCAGTCTCAAGTGGCCAGGGGCAGGCCCTGGGGGAGGGGTCGGCTCAAGGGAAGATGAGGCCGGGCCCTTGCTGGGGGCTGGAGCTGGGAGGGCGCGGGCGCTGAGGACCGGCGGCCAGCCCCGCGGTGGGCGTGAGTGCGAGGGAGGCCGGGAGAGCGCGTGTGGGCGGGGAGCGCGAGAAGGAGAGCGAGCCGGGAGAGCGCGGAGCCAGCGGAGCGCGGAGGCCCCAGCGCCAGCACCCGCGCGGGCGGTGAGCGTGAGTGTGGCGCAGGGTCGCCCCTCCCCAGCCTGGCCCCGGCAGTGCGGGCCCCGGGAGCGCCCTGACGGCTAGGTGCGGGGTGGTTGGGAGCGGGAGGAGCATGGGCCAACAGCAGACACCCCATTTCTGCTCCCAGTCCTCGTGCAGCTTAGTGGCGCAGTGGCGGCAGCAGCATGAGCACCCCCCGGCCTGCTCCACCACAGCCAGGCGCTGCTGAGGGGGCTGGAGGCCCAGAAGGGAAGGTATGCGCTCGGGACCCTGGGGGGGTCGGGAGCATGGCCATGATCCTGCCCATCCTCCTTGCAGGCTGTGGCAGGTGCCTGGGAGAAGGGCCCTCGGCTGGGCCAGCGGCTGCCCTCAATCGTGGTGGAGCCCAGCGAGGCGGACCCTGTGGAAAGTGGGGAGCTGCGCTGGCCCCTGGAGAGTGCCCAGAGGGGCCCCTCTCAGAGCCGGGCTGCTGCTGGTAAGTGAGGGTGCCTGTGGGGGTGCTGAGAGCGACCAACACGGCCGCCTTTATGTTTCTGCAGCCCCCTCGCCGAGTCTGCCCGGAGAACCAGGGAAAGCTGCAGATAACGCTGGCAGCGAGTGTGCCTGCTCCGAGGACCCAGCAGCCCCGGCCCGGGGATAGGACAAGGACGTGGCTGGGCTCTGCTGTCTGACTGCTGAGGGCCTCTGCCCCAGGGTGGCCGGGCTGATGCACAGGAGGGCCGGGCCTGCCCAGCCTGGAAAGCCCAGAGGCTGCTTCCTGTGTCACAGGGTCTGGACCGCAGCCCTGCCCTCTTCTGCCCATGGCCCAGGTCTGGATCACACCCCGCTTTGTTCCGTGGTTTGAAGCAGAAATAAAGGCACTTCCTGGTGGCCAGTAGGCACACTTGATGGGGATGCAAGGG